TGTGGAGCAAACCACAGTTTCATGCCCATCGTCCTAGAATTAATTCCCCTAAAAATCTTTGAAATAGGGCCCGTATTTACCCTATAGCACCCCCTCTACCCCCTCTAGAGCCCACTGTAAAGCTAACTTAGCATTAACCTTTTAAGTTAAAGATTAAGAGAACCAACACCTCTTTACAGTGAAATGCCCCAACTAAATACTACCGTATGGCCCACCATAATTACCCCCATACTCCTTACACTATTCCTCATCACCCAACTAAAAATATTAAACACAAACTACCACCTACCTCCCTCACCAAAGCCCATAAAAATAAAAAATTATAACAAACCCTGAGAACCAAAATGAACGAAAATCTGTTCGCTTCATTCATTGCCCCCACAATCCTAGGCCTACCCGCCGCAGTACTGATCATTCTATTTCCCCCTCTATTGATCCCCACCTCCAAATATCTCATCAACAACCGACTAATCACCACCCAACAATGACTAATCAAACTAACCTCAAAACAAATGATAACCATACACAACACTAAAGGACGAACCTGATCTCTTATACTAGTATCCTTAATCATTTTTATTGCCACAACTAACCTCCTCGGACTCCTGCCTCACTCATTTACACCAACCACCCAACTATCTATAAACCTAGCCATGGCCATCCCCTTATGAGCGGGCACAGTGATTATAGGCTTTCGCTCTAAGATTAAAAATGCCCTAGCCCACTTCTTACCACAAGGCACACCTACACCCCTTATCCCCATACTAGTTATTATCGAAACCATCAGCCTACTCATTCAACCAATAGCCCTGGCCGTACGCCTAACCGCTAACATTACTGCAGGCCACCTACTCATGCACCTAATTGGAAGCGCCACCCTAGCAATATCAACCATTAACCTTCCCTCTACACTTATCATCTTCACAATTCTAATTCTACTGACTATCCTAGAAATCGCTGTCGCCTTAATCCAAGCCTACGTTTTCACACTTCTAGTAAGCCTCTACCTGCACGACAACACATAATGACCCACCAATCACATGCCTATCATATAGTAAAACCCAGCCCATGACCCCTAACAGGGGCCCTCTCAGCCCTCCTAATGACCTCCGGCCTAGCCATGTGATTTCACTTCCACTCCATAACGCTCCTCATACTAGGCCTACTAACCAACACACTAACCATATACCAATGATGGCGCGATGTAACACGAGAAAGCACATACCAAGGCCACCACACACCACCTGTCCAAAAAGGCCTTCGATACGGGATAATCCTATTTATTACCTCAGAAGTTTTTTTCTTCGCAGGATTTTTCTGAGCCTTTTACCACTCCAGCCTAGCCCCTACCCCCCAATTAGGAGGGCACTGGCCCCCAACAGGCATCACCCCGCTAAATCCCCTAGAAGTCCCACTCCTAAACACATCCGTATTACTCGCATCAGGAGTATCAATCACCTGAGCTCACCATAGTCTAATAGAAAACAACCGAAACCAAATAATTCAAGCACTGCTTATTACAATTTTACTGGGTCTCTATTTTACCCTCCTACAAGCCTCAGAGTACTTCGAGTCTCCCTTCACCATTTCCGACGGCATCTACGGCTCAACATTTTTTGTAGCCACAGGCTTCCACGGACTTCACGTCATTATTGGCTCAACTTTCCTCACTATCTGCTTCATCCGCCAACTAATATTTCACTTTACATCCAAACATCACTTTGGCTTCGAAGCCGCCGCCTGATACTGGCATTTTGTAGATGTGGTTTGACTATTTCTGTATGTCTCCATCTATTGATGAGGGTCTTACTCTTTTAGTATAAATAGTACCGTTAACTTC